TCGGAGTCAAAGACCTTACTGGTTTTGATAGAGACCATCAACCCAACAGTCATCAATAAAAATTTACCCAAGGAGGTGCTCCCCTAAAAGTCGATTTTTTTTTTCTGACAGGTCCATCAATAAAGTATCAAGAGATTATCGGCAATATTACAAATCACTGGAGTCTGTTTGGGGTTTTCCAGAAGCTGAGCCAATTATTTACTTAATTGTCTAACGATTAACGACACCCCTTGTGCTTTCTGGGCCTGAGTTTCGTAATCGACGCCCTGAGAGGTATACAGTAATTTCAAAACAAAACAAAACAAAAAACAATAAACCATCCCTCGGAATAGAGCTTATCATGTGAGCACCCAGACAAGCCAGCTTCAAAATGAGGTGAAAACTACAGTTCCTCTTCCGTTTATCAGAGTTCTAACTGGGACTACCGTGAACCACATCTACTGCCCGAGGGGCAGGGAGAGCTGCCTCAGTCCCGGGCTTCCCTCTCGGTCCCTTCGCACCGCATCTCCCCGAGGCCGCTATTCCCGCCGCGCCCGCCCAGGGACCCGCACCGCCAGCGCCGTACCCTCAGGTTGGCCCGGAGACCCAGACTCTTGGCTAAGTTCTGCAGGTCACTGTACTTGAGGGAGTCCAGCTCCTCTAGAGAGGGGATGATCATCGCGATTCGAAATCCCGGCGATACTCGGAAGATGGATCACCAAACTTCGTCAGCGCGGTTCAAATCCCTGGCGCCACTCTTAACTTTGACTAGGCAGAAATTTATAGACAGTTTAAATGAAGAATGCCGCGCTTCCATTGGTTGAAAATGCCTCAAAGGCGGGGTTTCTAACCCTGACCAATAGAAAGGCTGATTTCCCGTCCCAACAGAGGCGCGCTTTTTTCACACTTCACGAATACGCAGGCGCCAAAGGGCCTGTAACGCCTGTTCAGGTAACGAGTGCGCGGACTCGGACTCCAGTGCTTGGATTGCCCATGATGTCCAATGAGGACGCAGGAGCTGTGCTTGGGGCGGGGCCTGGCGTGTATTCGAAAGGAAGGCGCCGGCTGCGGGAAGATGGCGGCTCAGCCGCTGCGGCATCGCTCACGTTGTGCAACGCCGCCCCGGGGGGACTTTTGTGGTGGCACTGAGAGGGCGATTGACCAAGCTTCTTTTACGACCTCCATGGAGTGGGATACGCAGGTGGTGAAGGGGTCCTCGCCGCTCGGCCCCGCAGGGCTGGGGGCTGAGGAGCCAGCCGCCGGCCCGCAGCTGCCGTCTTGGCTGCAGCCTGAGAGGTGCGCTGTGTTCCAGTGCGCACAGTGTCACGCAGTGCTCGCCGACTCGGTGCACCTCGCCTGGGACCTGTCGCGGTCCCTCGGGGCCGTGGTCTTCTCCAGTGAGTGCAGTGAAGCGTTCGGGAAAGGCAGAGTATGGGTTCTGACCCGTGTTTGTCTTCCTAGGAGTTACAAATAACGTCGTTTTGGAAGCGCCCTTCCTAGTTGGCATTGAAGGTTCACTCAAAGGCAGGTACGTATTGATAATTACATTGGTCTCTAGTCCTTACCCATATTGTGTTTTTCCCCACCCCTAGTACTTACAACCTTTTATTCTGTGGTTCTTGTGGGATTCCCGTTGGTTTCCATCTGTATTCTACCCATGCTGCCCTGGCTGCCTTGAGAGGTCACTTCTGCCTTTCCAGTGACAAAATGGTGTGGTGAGTAGACTTAGATATTGATCATCAAATACTGACACTAATATTTTTCTTTTTTCCTATCTAGCTATCTCTTAAAAACAAAAGCCATAGTAAATGCATCAGAGATGGATATTCAAAATGTTCCTCTATCAGAAAAGATTGCAGAGGTAAAATTTCATGATGGTTGTATGCTTTTTTAATGCCCTGATATCTATATATTTCTCTTCCTAGCTGAAAGAGAAGATAGTGCTAACGCACAATCGCTTAAAATCACTAATGAAGATTCTGAGTGAAGTGACTCCTGACCAGTCCAAGCCAGAAAACTGATCCTGTACCAAAGCTTGAGTGTCAGGTTCAGGCTTTATTGCTGTCTTCAACAACAGGTGCTGCTTAGTCATTTCTTGAAAAAGATTGGCTTCAAGAATGGAGGGGAAATGCAGTTTCTATTTACCTTTAGGCTGATTTTCCAAATTATTTGTGAAGCTGTTTTTAGAAGATGAGAGACTAAGGATTCTTCTCTTTTATAGCTATTTGCCTTAAGAACTTACTTTAGATTCTTATTGAATTCATAATACTTATCTCTGAAAATGTCTTTGACTGTAAATTTAGGAATTAAGATGCAGAGTCCCATGTGTCCTCTGATCTAAAGTTGCATGGTTGGTCTGAAAATAGAGTTGGGCTTAATGTTGACTTCTATTACTCCTGCATGGAGCAGTTGTTATGAATACTAATACATCACTTTTTAACTTCTGTAAAATACAGATCATAATATTCTATAGGTAATGTTTAATAAATTGCCTGAATAATATACAATTTGTCTTTTTCAGTTGTAAACTGAGG